CCAACCAAAATTGGTACAATTGTAAACAGCCACAGAAATGCTTAAATGCAATATCATTTCTATGAAATTAACGTGTTTCCATTCCATTCCAGCCACCAAAATTGCCCGTTTGAGCTCAGCCCTCAAAACAAAGATGCCTGTGTGGCTTTGCCCAACGTTGGGTCACTGTTTTCTGCATAGGAGACAGTTACTGTGTGTGTGTATGTGTCTGTGTCTGTGTGTGTGTGTATGTACGTGTACACACTTAAAGCCTGTTGCAAAAACAAGATGCCCAATATATTTCTTGTTTCTGATATTTTCCCAAGGGCGTTGAAGGGCAAGATTAAGAAGGAAAGCTCCAAGAGGGAGCTGCTTTCCGACACTGCCCATCTGAACGAGACCCACTGCGCCCGCTGCCTGCAGCCCTACCAGCTGCTTGTGAATAGCAAAAGGCAGTGCCTGGAATGTGGCCTCTTCACCTGCAAAAGCTGTGGCCGCGTCCACCCGGAGGAGCAGGGCTGGATCTGTGACCCCTGCCATCTGGCCAGGTGAGCCCAGGCCTTGAGGTAAAATGACCTTGATAGTTTCTGGATCTGGCGTGTCCCTTCCATGGGGCTAGCTGAAGAAGGGTGGACGCACACATGCACACACTCGTGTGTGTGTGTGTGTGTGTGTGTGAGATTTATGCAGGCCTGTGTACAGCACTCAGGCAGTGCCATGAGCCTGTGCTTGTCCCTGCAGAGTCGTGAAGATCGGCTCACTGGAGTGGTACTATGAGCATGTGAAAGCCCGCTTCAAGAGGTTCGGAAGTGCCAAGGTCATCCGGTCCCTCCACGGGCGGCTGCAGGGTGGAGGTAAGGAGTGGAGAGTAAGAACGGCTTTTTGTTCCCAGGCATTTTAGGAATATTAAAGCAGGTTCCTTTGGAGTGTGCATGTGTGTGTGTACGTGTGTGTGTGCATGTGTGTGTGCACATGTGTGTGCATGCACATGCCTCTCTGTGAATTCCTGCTTCTGGCTGCTTTTTTTTTTTTTTTTTAATTTTTGTAGAGACAGGCATCTCACCATGTTTCCCAGACTGGCCTCGAACTCCTGGGCTCAAGCAATCCACCCACCTCAGCCTCCCGAAGTGCTGGGGTTATAAGTGTGAGCCACTGTGCCCTGTGAAATTGGCTCCTTTTTATGTGAGGTGCAAACCTCTGCATCCCACTGGCCTGGTCTGAGCACCTCAGAAGTCCTGGGTGCTGCTGAAGTTGCCAATATTTGAAATTATATTGTTTTCAAATCTTCAAAGTAAGTTGAGAACTCAAAGCCAAGTTTCTGAAACCCAGCTGCTGATTGAATCACCAGGGTGCTTGTTAATACTACATGTTTTCCAAGCCCTTCTTCCCTGGGACATCTGGTTTGGGGCCTAGGCTCTCTCTTTTCAACAAACATTTCACATGAATCTGGTGATTATCAAGATTTAGAGAAATCTGTTGTAATTCAGTTGTTTTCATCTTTTGAATCCAAGTATTTATTTCATGATGAATTTGAAATCCAGGCAGTAGGCTTAAACTAAACAATGTGTTCGCCTGTAAGATCCCCCATAAGGCATTTGGAAGAGATCTTTTCAGGGAGAGGGTGGGAGGATGCCGGGGGGTCTTTTGCATTTGAGTTTGAAGGGAGCTAACCCATCAGTGTTTTTGAGAAAGCTCACCTTGTCCCTGTTACCTGGAGTCCAAGGCTTCTGCCACTAAGCCCGGCCAAGCATTCGGGTGGGACAGCCGCCACCAAGCCAGGTGTCTGGGGTCTCAGTGTCCTGGATGACTCCATCTGCAAGACCAAGGCGAGTTTCTCCAGGGCCACGAGGCAGCGCCTGGCTCCGGCAGCTGGGCACGTCCAGGGCAGAGGCTGTGCTTCTGGATTGGGGCGTCCTCACCATGCCCCAGCCCAGGCGTCTCCCCCAGGCCTTCCTTCTGGAGAGACACCTTATTCGTGCCTGTCTCTTAAAGCCTCAAGTTTGATTGAAGAAGCAGAAGTTGGCATAGACACCTTTGAGCATTCAAGCTCTCGCCGGGCCTGCTGCAGGCATTTCAAGGCATCTTAGCCCATCGTTTAATTTAGGACAGAGGCCACGGAGAGGCACCGCTGGAGCAGTACACCGCACACCACAGGGTGGCTGCACTTTTTGGGTGGTGGGGTGGGGATGGGGGCAGGTATGATCAATCATCCAAACCAGGGCATTTTTAAGAGTAAAAGGAGGCTCTACTGATAACATGCTGCAACAACAGATGTGACTAGGAACGGCCGGTGACATGGGGAGGGCCTATCACCCTATTCTTGGGGGCTGCTTCTTCACAGTGATCATGAAGCCTAGCAGCAAATCCCACCTCCCCACACGCACACGGCCAGCCTGGAGCCCACAGAAGGGTCCTCCTGCAGCCAGTGGAGCTTGGTCCAGCCTCCAGTCCACCCCTAACAGGCTTAAGGATAGAAACGACACATAACACCGGGAAAAGCCATGCTGTCAAGCATCTCAGAATCTCAACCCCAGAGGCAGTCTTTAGGGACTGGGGTGGGCTCAGGAAGCTGTATTATTTCAAAGGACGCAGTGTTTCCACAGCTCAGCCCAGAGCTGCTGGAGTTCACACGGCCCACCAGAACCTGCTGACTTCAAAATCATCACCACCAAGGGGCCAGGAGGTGGCGCTGTGGGGCAACAGAAAACAGAAAACAGCTGCTCCTTGAACTTGGATTCCCAGCAGCTCCCCCAAGCGCCCACAGGGGCTGCATTCCTCCCTGCTGGACACCTGTAACTACAACATTAAAACAGGGCGCAAGCAAGGAACACAAACACTGGGAAAGCTGTGCCTTTAAAAAAAAAAAAAAAAAGGAGGGTAAAAAAGCTTAAGGTTAATGTTTTGAAACCTGACCCAGCCAGGGCCTAATGCAGACCTTGTCCAGCTAGTAAGTGGGCCTCTGGGGGTCTTCATTGAGTGAACCTTCAGAGTGCTGGTGTTTCACCAAGGCCTTCCATAGAGGACGCGGCAGGCTCTGCAGGAAGCAGCTTCGATGGCCGATGGCCAAGAAAGGAAGGGAAAACCCCTGGACTGGTCGCTGGGCACCCAGTCCCCCTACCCCCGTGCCTTCCCTTCCAGTGCCTTTCCCTCTTTCCCTCGGTGGTAGCTTTGCCTGACAGTGCAGACCTCGCCTGACGTCAACACTAGGTTCTTTATGCTCATGTGGTTTTATTTTTGTTTTCTCCTATCAAGAGTGGTCAGAAAATCTCTGTTCCATGTCAGGAACAAGGAAAATCTTTTGGAATTTTTTTGGTTTTTTTCTTTTTTTTAGCATGACTTGATCAGATAGGTAGGATAATGTTGCCCCCTTGGCCCAAGTGCAGAGTGACAAAAGGGACCAACACTAAAAGGATCCCTGAGATCCTGGGATACTTCCTCTTCATGTTCATTGTGGGGGCCGGGGACATCACCCTGACAGGTGGGTCCCCAGGCCCCAGAAAGCTCATTTCCGCATCCCTGGGTGCAGGGGGAGTTCACGGGGTCTCTGCCTGTTGGTTTGGGATGCGTCTCCTCAAGGCACTCACTGTCCAGAGAGAACAAAAATAAAACCAGGTCTGCTCTCTGGCTCTGTCATCTGGGCACGTTCGGAGCCAAAAGCCTTGACCTTCTGAAAGTTCACTGAAAAATCATCTCGTAAAAGGCAGATTCATTGGACAAAAGATTTAGAAATGTGTTTACCGTGTATACATGGGAGCCTTCAGAATACAGACCCACAGATGCAGGGAAATTGTCCATTTTTATGCTTAGGTTCAAGAAAGGGTGGACTGCGTGTGGAAAGAAGATTATATAACAAGGCCGGACCTGCTGCTAATAGGCTGAGTGGGGAACCTAGCAAGGTCTGTCTGCCTGGATTCTTCTTGGCCTTTCCTCCTCCGAGAATGGGGCGGGATGCTCTCTGGAGTGAGGGTCTTATGACCTAAAGTCAAACAAGGAAGGTCAGATAATTTCTTTTTTTATTTTTAATGTTTTTTTTTAGAGATGGGTTCTCACTATGTTGCCCAGGCTGGTTTTGAACTCCTGGGCTCAAGCAGTCCTCCCACTTGGGCCTCTCAAAGTGCTGGGATTACAAGCATAAACCGTGCATGCCCAGCCAGATAATTTCTTTATGGCTAGTTTTTACACAGAAAAGTAGAGGGAAAGAGTGATATTTGTATGTTTTATGGCTGGCTTTGGGAGAAAGGGATACTGGTTTCTATGTCCTGCCTTGGGGAAGAGGGATTCTAGTTTCTGTGGCTGGCCTTGGGGAAGAATGGGCCTGAGAGACAAGAGGGCAGGAGAAGGTCAGAGAGAAACTTTGCTTCTGAGGCTGCTGCTGAGGCCCTCATTTGGGGCATTGTTTTCTGAGCCCCAGCAGCATTGCCAGCCAGGCAGGCATCCGCTGAGTGTGTAAAAATAGACCTGTCAGAGCTCAGACACGGGCACCTGCAGGCCCCTTTAAAACCCTTGACAGCTTTTATCTTTAAGAGAAAGATTTAAGTAAAAAATGTACCATGCTGCCTCCCCCATCTTTCCTTCCACTGGGGAAACTGAGGCCCTCTGAGCCCAGGCAGGCAGCCGGTCCCCTTGACTCACCCCAGCATCTTCCCAGACATTCCTAAACAGGCAGCAAAGCAGTGAATGGCAGTGGCAGCTTCAGGCAGGACAGGCAGTAACAGCGTGTGCTTGTCACCTGATCTCAGCTGTTTGTTATAAAGTCCGTCGTTCAGATTTCCAGTTTTGCCAACTGGTTGACTATTTCTATCTCTGTATTATAAATGGAAAACTGTACAATGAGACTTAATTTTCCAACCCATGTAAAAGATCACTGCTGGCTCAGGACAGAGCCTGAGAACCCAGAGCTTCCCAAGGCCCAGTCGATGGTAGAATTGTAAGCTGGTGTGGACATCACGGAGGAGGGTGTACGGCACTCGGGGGCGGATGAAAGGAGGTGCACAGTGAGGTCTCCATCTCGCAGGAGGCTTTGGAAGATGCGTCGGTGATTGATTGAGTACATCCGCCGAATGCTCGCCAGGTGCCGGGTCCTGGGCTGTCCTGAGGGTAGTGCTGTGGAAGAGCCAGGCCCTGCTGTCCCCACTTGGGGACAGTCAGCACAGCCAGTCCAGTGAATAGGGACACTTGTGCCTCTGGGAGTGAAAACCACAAGGGAGGAGTTTCCTGCAGAGGGGCCCCAGGCCCGAGAGATGAGGATAGGATCCCCACGGGGATCACAGGTGGGCCAGTCAGGGAAATGTCTAAAACAGAAACCACGCGGTCGTTTCACATAAGGAACTGGTTGAAATGCTGTTAACTGAGAATGGGAAAAGGAGATACTGAGGTATCAGAGGTCATAACTGCAGGAGTGCCTGCATCCCCCACAACTACCAGGGGTGCAAGCAAAGGGCAGAGGCTGGGATTAATAGAAACAGGCAGCTCCAAGGAGGCCACCCAGGGGTGGGACCCAGCCCTCCAAGGCAGGGGTGCTGCCCACTGGTGCCCATGTCTCAGGGGCCGTGATGAAGCTGGACCAGCTGTCAGGGTCAAGGGCTTGGTGCTGGAAGCCACAGGAAGGGGAACATTCCTTCTCCTTCCTTTTCCCACTCTCACTCACTGCGAGCCGAGCCCTCACAGAGGAGCAGGCAAGGCAGAGGTGTGGTGTGCAGGGCCAGCTCCCACATCACAGAGCAGAGAGTGAAGGTGGCTCTGAGGCCACCCTGGGCCCTGCACCCGCAGTCCTGCTTCCCTTTGCAGTTGACAATGCACACTCCAATGCACCAATGCCTGCTTGTTCACACCTGTGACCCGTGAGGCACAGAGAGCAAGGGGCAGGTCCCAGGGCAAGGGTGTCCAGGGGCAGCAAGGCCTGGCTGGGCCCAGAGGATCTGACCTCCACAGTGCCAGCTGTGCCCTCAGCCCCTGGAGTAGAAAGGTGGATGGTCCACGGGGCCTGCTGGCTCTAAACCCTGGGGTCCCTTTCCTAAATCACTTGCCACAGCCACAGCACCGGCCAAGCCAAGGTCAGTAGGAGAAAGGAGGGAGAGACGGTGGGGCTGTGCTAGGGAGGCCAGGCCCAGGAGGTCAGTGTGAGGAAGGAGCCCTGGGGGGCAGAGAAAGGAGAGGGGGCATGAGGGCTGGGCCTCACCTCCCTTCCTGTAGTGATGAGGTCAGGCCTGCTGACCAGCAAATGCTATGAGCCTGCAGGTGAAACCATGTGTTTGGGAGAACATGACTTAGCTCTAGGCCTCATTCACACTCCACAGCTCCAGGGTCTTCCTACTGCCCAATAAGCACAATCCTGCAGACATGGTCAGACCTGTTGGTAACATTGATTGGTAACATTGGCAACTGATTGGTAATGTTGATGCAGATTACCGGTTTTTATACTGTAATTCAGACCAGCTCTAAGTGATGTTTGGATAGGTATACGAAAGGCCAGCAGAGAGCCTTCGCTGGATGTTTCTCAGTGAGTAGATGGATTGTGGGAGAGGGAGAGATCTTGGGTGGAGTCATGCAGGTATCTATTGCAGCTGGGCCTGAACTGATATCTGAAGAGAGAAGTGGAGACAGCGACCAGACAGATGAGGATGGAGAACCTGGCTCAGAGGCCCAGGCCCAGGCCCAGCCCTTTGGCAGCAAAGTAAGTCATCTCCAGCCACCCCCTCCTCAGCCCTTGAGTCTTGCCCTGTCTTGTGCCTGCTAAGAAAAAGCGCCTCCTCTCCGTCCACGACTTCGACTTCGAGGGAGACTCAGATGACTCCACTCAGCCTCAAGGTCACTCCCTGCACCTGTCCTCAGTCCCTGAGGCCAGGGACAGCCCACAGGTCAGTGGGTCCTCGTGTCTTTCCCCTGCCCCTGCAGAGGAGGCTGACAGCCCCATGTGCTTAGTCCCTCACAGATGAGTCCTGCTCAGAGAAGGCAGCCCCTCACAAGGCTGAGGGCCTGGAGGAGGCTGATACTGGGGCCTCTGGGTGCCACTCCCATCCGGAAGAGCAGCCGACCAGCATCTCACCTTCCAGACACGGCGCCCTGGCTGAGCTCTGCCCGCCTGGAGGCTCCCACAGGATGGCCCTGGGGACTGCTGCTGCACTCGGTAGGTGCCCTTGGCCAGGGTCTTCCTGATGGGCAAGTAATTCAAACCCACTCTCGCTCTGAAGGGTCGAATGTCATCAGGAATGAGCAGCTGCCCCTGCAGTACTTGGCCGATGTGGACACCTCTGATGAGGAAAGCATCCGGGCTCACGTGATGGCCTCCCACCATTCCAAGCGGAGAGGCCGGGCGTCTTCTGAGAGTCAGGTAACGGTGGCTGGAAAGACTTCTGTCTTGTCCTCTGCCCACTGTTTCTCTCCTTCTGCTGCAGATCTTTGAGCTGAATAAGCATATTTCAGCTGTGGAATGCCTGCTGACCTACCTGGAGAACACAGTTGTGCCTCCCTTGGCCAAGGTAACACTGGGGGCTGGGCAAAGAGAAAGGGCCCGAATCCAAATCCACTGGCCTGTTCTGTCAGGGTCTAGGTGCTGGAGTGCGCACGGAGGCCGATGTAGAGGAGGAGGCCCTGAGGAGGAAGCTGGAGGAGCTGACCAGCAACGTCAGTGACCAGGAGACCTCGTCCGAGGAGGAGGAAGCCAAGGACGAAAAGGCAGAGCCCAACAGGGACAAATCAGTTGGGCCTCTCCCCCAGGCGGACCCGGAGGTAAGACTATCCCCCAGAGGTCTCAGCAGGACTGCTGGTCAGCCTCCGTCCTTCTCTTTCCTAGGTGGGCACGGCTGCCCATCAAACCAACAGACAGGAAAAAAGCCCCCAGGACCCTGGGGACCCCGTCCAGTACAACAGGACCACAGATGAGGAGCTGTCAGAGCTGGAGGACAGAGTGGCAGTGACGGCCTCAGAAGTCCAGCAGGCAGAGAGCGAGGTAGCCCAGAAGGCACAGGGGAGCACTGAGTTTGACGGGCCTTCTGTCTGCTGTCCTCTCGCAGGTTTCAGACATTGAATCCAGGATTGCAGCCCTGAGGGCCGCAGGGCTCACGGTGAAGCCCTCGGGAAAGCCCCGGAGGAAGTCAAACCTCCCGGTGAGTGGGGGGCAGTGGTGAGTGGAGACAGTACAATAACATAAGTCTCTTCTTTGCCCTCCAGATATTTCTCCCTCGAGTGGCTGGGAAACTTGGCAAGAGACCAGAGGACCCAAATGCAGACCCTTCAAGTGAGGCCAAGGTATGTGTTACTCCATTCAAGCCCCAGACACCGATGAAGCCTGGAGACACTCTGTTTCTTCTAGGCAATGGCTGTGCCCTATCTTCTGAGAAGAAAGTTCAGTAATTCCCTGAAAAGTCAAGGTAAGAGCCCTCTGCTCCCCCACCCCCATGGGAAGCACCATCCCTCTTCCTGTTTTCCCCAAAGGTAAAGATGATGATTCTTTTGATCGGAAATCAGTGTACCGAGGCTCGCTGACACAGAGAAACCCCAACGCGAGGAAAGGAATGGCCAGCCACACCTTCGCGGTAAAGTTTTCTCTCATTCTCTGAGGAGTTTTCTTATATGTGCATGTGTGTTTGTACTTTACAGAAACCTGTGGTGGCCCACCAGTCCTAACGGGACAGGACAGAGAGACAGAGCAGCCCTGCACTGTTTTCCCTCCACCACAGCCATCCTGTCCCTCATTGGCTCTGTGCTTTCCACTATACACAGTCACCGTCCCAATGAGAAACAAGAAGGAGCACCCTCCACATGGACTCCCACCTGCAAGTGGACAGCGACATTCAGTCCTGCACTGCTCACCTGGGTTTACTGATGACTCCTGGCTGCCCCACCATCCTCTCTGATCTGTGAGAAACAGCTAAGCTGCTGTGACTTCCCTTTAGGACAATGTTGTGTAAATCTTTGAAGGACACACCGAAGACCTTTATACTGTGATCTTTTACCCCTTTCACTCTTGGCTTTCTTATGTTGCTTTCATGAATGGAATGGAAAAAAGATGACTCAGTTAAGGCACCAGCCATATGTGTATTCTTGATGGTCTATATCGGGGTGTGAGCAGATGTTTGCGTATTTCTTGTGGGTGTGACTGGATATTAGACATCCGGACAAGTGACTGAACTAATGATCTGCTGAATAATGAAGGAGGAATAGACACCCCAGTCCCCACCCTACGTGCACCCGCTCTGCAAGTTCCCATGTGATCTGTAGACCAGGGGAAATTACACTGCGGTCAAGGGCAGAGCCTGCACATGACAGCAAGTGAGCATTTGATAGATGCTCAGATGCTAGTGCAGAGAGCCTGCTGGGAGACGAAGAGACAGCAGGCAGAGCTCCAGATGGGCAAGGAAGAGGCTTGGTTCTAGCCTGGCTCTGCCCCTCACTGCAGTGGATCCAGTGGGGCAGAGGACAGAGGGTCACAACCAATGAGGGATGTCTGCCAAGGATGGGGGTGCAGAGGCCACAGGAGTCAGCTTGCCACTCGCCCATTGGTTACATAGATGATCTCTCAGACAGGCTGGGACTCAGAGTTATTTCCTAGTATCGGTGTGCCCCATCCAGTTTTAAGTGGAGCCCTCCAAGACTCTCCAGAGCTGCCTTTGAACATCCTAACAGTAATCACATCTCACCCTCCCTGAGGTTCACTTTAGACAGGACCCAATGGCTGCACTGCCTTTGTCAGAGGGGGTGCTGAGAGGAGTGGCTTCTTTTAGAATCAAACAGTAGAGACAAGAGTCAAGCCTTGTGTCTTCAAGCATTGACCAAGTTAAGTGTTTCCTTCCCTCTCTCAATAAGACACTTCCAGGAGCTTTCCAATCTCTCACTTAAAACTAAGGTTTGAATCTCAAAGTGTTGCTGGGAGGCTGATACTCCTGCAACTTCAGGAGACCTGTGAGCACACATTAGCAGCTGTTTCTCTGACTCCTTGTGGCATCAGATAAAAACGTGGGAGTTTTTCCATATAATTCCCAGCCTTACTTATAAATTCTATTCTTTGAAAAAATTATTCAGGCTAGGTAAGGTGGCTCATACCTATAATCCCAGCCCTTTGAGAGGCCAAGGTGGGAGAATTGCTTGAGGCCAGGAGTTTGAGACCTCCTGGGCAACATAGTGAGATCCCATCTCTACAAAAAACAAAACAAAAAAATTACCCAAGCATGATGGTATATGCCTGTAGTCGTACCTACTTACTTAGGAGGCTGAGGCAGGAGGATCACTTGAGCCCTGGAGGTTGGGGCTGCAGTGAGCCATGATCGCATCACTATACTCGAGCCTGGGCAACAGAGTGAGACCTTGTCTCTTAAAAAAATTAATAATAAATAAATGAAAATAATTCTTCAGAGTTCCTTTCCTAGCAGATGGCTATTCTGGAGATGTG